GAAAACTCCACGTGATCTAGGAAGAAAGTGAGGATATCCAACCAGATGATAAATTTCCTATCTGAAAGAGAAGGTCAACCCTGAAATAAGGAGGCTGAAGACCCTTAGAGAAGCCACAGAAGAGACTGGAAGAAGAGGGGTAGAGTTGCTTTTTTAATGGGGCTTCCAGCTCCTACTTTTCTTCCTGTCTGTAAGTCTCTGAGCTTCTGTTCCAGCTCTGTAAGGTTGGGGACGAGAATGCTCTCCCCACTGGACTGTTGAGAGTTCAATGAGGGGAAATGTGTGCATATACCAGGCCCCATGCTGGGTGCCCAGAGACGCTGCGCCTTCCTGGCATGCTTCTCTTCCCCATCGCTCAGCACCGCGTCCCTCACTCCCTCCACTCCCGATTCTCACTTCCTACTCACTGGCTTCTTCCTTCCCATCTTCCTCCAAACTTCCCATTTTCCACTATGTCTCTCTCACCGTATCTTTTTCACTTAAACAAAAATGGAATTCATAAAAACAGAGGCCAAAAGTCAGGATAAACCTGGAAAAATCACCAAGTACGCAAAGTTTTTCTTGCAAGGTTTGGTTTTTTCAAATGCCTTCTTTGTTTTCCTTGCCCATATCCTTCTTCGGAGAGTCAGGATTTGGGGTTTGCAGAGCTGTGTGGCAGTGGAATGTGGAATGTTCTCCTGAATCTCAGTCCCATGAAGAAAAGAGGCAAAAGTCCTGACATCTTTCCTGAGGATTGTCTGATTTAAAAGAGCTGATTCTCCCCAGGCAAATGACTTACCTTTGTTGTGCTGGGACAAGCTGAACAGGCAAGGAATAAACCTCCCTAGAACACACTGATTAGATTAGCCAGTGAGAACCACTGAAGACGCAGACATTAGATTAAAAAACAGAAAAATGAATGTTACTTTTACAGTGGCTATGAATAGACAAAGACTTTTTGGTTTGAAAATAGTTGGTGAGGCAATAGAGGAGGGGCTATGTTAATAGCAGAGATAGAAAAAACGAGAGGTGGATGGTTCCAACTGCAAGGTCCACCCTAAAGGAATTGGAGTCAGGGCCCAGGAGCCACAGGCCACTGCACTGGGGTAAGTAGAGTGGATTTTACATAAATAAAGTTGAGAAATGGTGTTTTACCCTCCCTCCAAGCAGGCATCCCAGGATTTGGAATTCAGCTGTGAGCTCATGAGCTGATGGATGTTTCCAGGAGTACCCTGAAGACCACCCAGGTATGCTCTCCCCACCTCCTTTATTTTGGATGGTCCCAAACCACATCTCTGTTTTTGTCCACAGGTGGGAGTGTAAGATAACCTTCCAGATAAAGAGTTGCTGCTACCAAAAGGTATGTCCATTTTATTTATTTATTTTTATTTTCATATCTCTCACCTTTTTTCACCTTCCTGCAGAGTGCTGACACCATCACAGTATGTTCCCTTCTCAACCCTGGACATGGTTCAGAAACAGCTAAAGCAGACAAGAATCTGGGGCAGCCAATATTGTACCACCTGCCAAAGCTTGGCACAAACAATCTGGAAGCCAAAAATTGCACATACTGTGGTGAGTACTGCCCAGCCTGTGGGGAACTTCTTAACCACAGAGAGCCCTTCTTGCCACCCAACAGGAACAGAGCAAGTGGTTCTGGCCTCCCTGGGATTTGGATCCTGGTTTCCAGAGCTAAGAACACAAAGGTAAGTTTGCAGCTGGAAGCTTCAGAGAAAGTCATTTTGAGGCTGTGTTCCTTTTACTTTATAGTCATGAAGGTGAAGGAGGAGAAGGCTGGGGTAGGAAAGCTGGACCACACTAACCACAGGAGGAGATTTCCGGATCAGAAAGGTGAGGTCACTTTGAGGACTTGATGCAAATCTTGCCTCCCCTGTCTTTTGTGCCGTGTCCACAGAATGCCCTCCTATCCACATTGGGCTTCCAGTACCCACTTACCCTCAAAGAAAAACTGACCAGAAGGGACATCTTTCAGGCCTGCAAAAAGTCCACTGGGGCCTGCGGCCAGACCAGCCACAGCAGGAACTGACTGGCCCAGGGAGTGGGGCAAGCAGCCAGGACAGCAGCATGGATCTTATCAGCAGGACTCGTGAGTTCCTTGAGGGGTACATTCTGGGGAGCCACTCAGCAGACCTGCTGCCCCTCTTTTGCAGGGTCCCCAGCTGCTGAGCAGCTCCAGGACATCCTGGGGGAGGAAGATGAGGCTCCCAACCCCACCCTCTTTACAGAGATGGATACTCTGCAGCATGACGGAGACCAGATGGAGTGGAAGGAGTCAGCCAGGTGAGGCGGGGCCCCACGAGGGAGGTGGGCACGGCCACACTGAGCCCCATCCTTACCCTTCCAGGTGGATAAAGTTTGAAGAAAAGGTAGAGGAAGGCGGCGAACGCTGGAGCAAGCCCCACGTGTCCACACTATCCCTGCACAGCCTCTTCGAGCTCCGTACCTGCCTGCAGACGGGGACGGTGCTGCTGGATTTGGACAGTGGCTCCTTACCACAGATCATAGGTGAGGCAGGGGCCACTGTGTGCATCTCTCCTACAGGGATGAGGTGTGTATGTTTTCCACACAGATGATGTCATTGAGAAGCAGATTGAGGATGGTCTCCTGCGGCCAGAGCTCCGGGAGAGGGTCAGTTACGTCCTCCTGAGGAGGCACCGCCACCAAACCAAGAAGCCCATCCACCGCTCCTTAGCTGACATTGGGAAGTCAGTCTCCACCACAAGTGAGTCAGGCCTTACGCTGGTAGGCATGGGACGAAGCCAAGTCCCTTCTGATTCTCCTCCCAGATCGCAGTCCTGCCCGGAGCCCTGGTGCTGGCCCGAGTCTACACCACTCCACGGAAGACCTGCGGATGCGGCAGAGTGCAAATTACGGACGTCTGTGTGAGTGTGTGCTCTGCCGCTCTGTGGCAGCTCCCTGATGGATCTTCTTTTCCTTTTCTCCTAGGTCATGCCCAGAGCAGAAGCATGAATGACATTTCTCTCACCCCAAACACAGACCAGGTAGTAAAACCCCTGCACTTAGCTGCAATGGACCTTGGCTATCTCGTTTCCCCTCCCTGTCCAGCGGAAAAACAAATTCATGAAGAAGATCCCCAAGGACTCAGAAGCGTCCAACGTGCTCGTGGGCGAGGTGGACTTCCTAGACCAGCCATTCATCGCGTTCGTGCGCCTCATCCAGTCGGCCATGCTGGGAGGAGTGACCGAGGTGCCTGTCCCCACCAGGTGAGAGCCATTGAAACCTGTCCCCACGCCACCTTCTCTGTCTCCTCCTCCATCTTCTTTGCAGATTTCTGTTTATACTACTGGGACCTTCTGGGAGAGCAAAATCCTACAATGAAATTGGCCGTGCCATTGCAACCCTCATGGTAGATGATGTAAGTGGTAACCAGAAGCTTGTACTCCTGAATCTTTCTTTTCTCCCTCCTCTCTCCTCGCCAGCTCTTCAGTGACGTGGCCTACAAAGCCCGCAATCGGGAAGATCTGATCGCAGGAATTGATGAATTTCTGGATGAGGTCATCGTCCTTCCTCCTGGAGAATGGGACCCAAATATCCGGATTGAGCCCCCCAAGAAGGTGCCCTCTGCTGACAAGAGGTGTGTATGAGAATGGGCAGTAGGGAGAGAAAACCCACTCTCCTTCATCCCCCTTCTCTTCCAGGAAATCTGTGTTCTCCCTAGCAGAGCTGGGCCAGATGAATGGCTCTGTGGGAGGAGGCGGCGGAGCTCCTGGAGGAGGCAATGGAGGTGGTGGTGGTGGTGGCAGTGGCGGCGGGGCTGGCAGTGGCGGGGCCGGCGGAACAAGCAGCGGGGATGATGGAGAGATGCCAGCCATGCATGAAATCGGGGAGGAACTTATCTGGACAGGAAGGTGCCCACCCCAGGCCTCCCAGTGACCCTGCTGAGAAAGCAGCCCCTGGGCCTGTCTTGAGCAGGTTCTTCGGTGGCCTGTGTCTGGATATCAAGAGGAAGTTGCCCTGGTTCCCAAGTGACTTCTATGATGGCTTCCACATTCAGTCCATCTCTGCCATCCTATTCATCTACCTCGGCTGTATCACCAACGCGATCACCTTTGGTGGGCTTCTGGGGGATGCCACCGACAATTATCAGGTGTGTGCGAGCCGGTGCCCTGAGTGTAAAAGTATGCTGAACCACACATTCCTTGTGCCCCCAGGGAGTGATGGAGAGCTTCCTGGGCACTGCCATGGCTGGCTCCTTGTTCTGCCTCTTCTCGGGACAGCCTCTCATCATTCTCAGCAGCACGGGGCCCATCCTCATCTTTGAGAAGCTCCTCTTCGACTTCAGCAAGTAGGTGTCCCTTGGTGGCCCCCAGTGCCTGCTGGAGGCCCCTCACCTCCCCTCTGCCTTCCAGAGGCAATGGCCTGGACTACATGGAGTTCCGCCTCTGGATTGGCCTACACTCAGCTGTCCAGTGCCTTATCCTAGTGGCCACAGATGCCAGCTTTATCATCAAATATATCACCCGCTTCACCGAGGAGGGCTTCTCCACCCTTATCAGCTTCATCTTCATCTACGATGCCATCAAGAAGATGATCGGTGCCTTCAAGTACTACCCTATCAATATGGACTTCAAGCCAAACTTCATCACTACCTACAAGTGCGAGTGTGTCGCCCCTGACACAGGTGACCGGTAACCCCAGACATGCCGTGGGCCCGACCCTGCCCCGTGTCATGTGCTCATCCACAGTGAATACAACCGTGTTCAATGCTTCAGCCCCATTGGCACCAGACACCAACGCTTCTCTGGTAAGTCCTTTCCTCTTATGTTAGACATTTGATGACCCATTCTCTCCTGTGCTTGGTCTCCAAGTACAACCTCCTTAACCTCACAGCGTTGGACTGGTCCCTGCTGAGCAAGAAGGAGTGTCTGAGCTACGGCGGGCGCCTGCTTGGGAATTCCTGCAAGTTTATCCCAGACCTGGCGCTCATGTCCTTCATCCTTTTCTTTGGGACATACTCCATGACCCTGACCCTGAAGAAGTTCAAATTCAGCCGCTATTTTCCTACCAAGGTAAGCTCACCCTGCAGTTAGGAGGGGACCTGACTTCTTTTACTTGCTCATCTCCTGTCTGCAGGTCCGGGCCCTGGTGGCTGACTTTTCCATTGTTTTCTCCATCCTGATGTTCTGTGGAATCGATGCCTGTTTTGGCCTAGAAACTCCCAAGCTGCATGTGCCCAGTGTCATCAAGGTTTGCCCCTTTCCCTCGCTCTGGGCATCCAGGAAAGGGCCCCTCTCTGTTTGCTCCCACTCAGCCAACGCGGCCTGACCGAGGCTGGTTCGTGGCCCCCTTTGGGAAGAACCCGTGGTGGGTATACCCAGCAAGCATCCTGCCCGCCCTGCTGGTGACCATCCTGATCTTCATGGACCAGCAGATCACTGCCGTCATTGTCAACCGGAAGGAGAACAAACTGAAGGTAAGGCCGGTACTAGGAGCAGAGGCATAACCAACTTCTCCCTCCCCCAACCCCGCTCCTGCAGAAGGCTGCCGGCTACCATCTGGACCTGTTCTGGGTGGGCATCCTCATGGCTTTGTGCTCCTTTATGGGGCTCCCCTGGTACGTGGCTGCCACGGTCATCTCCATCGCCCACATCGACAGCCTCAAGATGGAGACAGAGACCAGTGCCCCTGGGGAGCAGCCCCAGTTTCTGGGAGTCAGGTAGGAGGGGTCAGGGCCTAGGGATCACCCAAGTACACCCTGACCATGTGTTCTTCTCTGCCAGGGAACAGAGAGTAACCGGCATCATCGTCTTCATCCTGACGGGAATCTCTGTCTTCCTGGCTCCCATCCTAAAGGTGAGGTCCTGCACTGTCACCTAGGGCCTCGTGAGGCCGATCCAAAGCTCTGCTCTCATTTTAGTGTATCCCCCTGCCGGTGCTGTACGGAGTCTTCCTCTACATGGGCGTGGCCTCCCTGAATGGCATCCAGGTAAGGCTTTCCCTCCAGATCCCTTCATGATCGCTGCCTGGCTGAGCCCCCGCTGTCCCCCTAGTTCTGGGAACGCTGCAAGCTCTTCCTGATGCCAGCCAAGCACCAGCCGGACCATGCCTTCCTGCGGCACGTGCCGCTGCGCCGGATCCACCTCTTCACCCTGGTGCAGATCCTCTGCCTGGCGGTGCTCTGGATCCTCAAATCCACGGTGGCTGCCATCATCTTCCCGGTCATGGTAAAGTGGGCACGGGCTTCCCCCTCCTGCCTTCTCACAAAACTTTAGTCTCTCTCCACCACAGATCCTGGGCCTCATCATCGTTCGAAGGCTTCTGGATTTCATCTTTTCCCAGCACGACCTGGCCTGGATTGACAACATCCTCCCAGAGAAGGAAAAAAAGGAGACAGACAAGAAGAGGAAGAGAAAAAAAGGGGCCCACGAGGACTGTGATGAGGAGGTGGGGAAGATGTGAGGCCGGGGCACAGAGGAGTTTATCCTCTTTTCCCACTGTTTTTCTCCAGCCCCAGTTCCCTCCTCCCTCGGTTATAAAGATTCCCATGGAAAGTGTCCAATCAGATCCCCAAAACGGTATCCACTGCATTGCCAGTAAGTAAAACACATGATGTCTCTCCCTTCTTTCCACATCTGACATTTTTCATTTTCCTGCCAGGAAAAAGATCTTCCAGTTGGAGTTACTCACTCTGATTCTTCCTTCAGTGACACAGAACTTGACCGAAGGTAAACACTGTTAGGTAGACTCCTTGCGTATTTACGTAATCCTTCTTTCCTACTTCTCGTTCAGCATCACCTTGCACTTCAAAATATCCTGTCCAGCTTCACCTGCTTTCAGCTACTCACGGAACCCAGTGTTCATGGTGCCACAGGTGAAGATAGAGATGGAGTCAGACTATGACTTCACAGACATGGATAAATACCGAAGAGAAACTGACAGTGAGACCACCCTCTAGGATGAAGCAGCTTCTCCCAGATGGGAGATGGAGAGCCTGGCTTAGTCTTCACTGGGAGGGTCTTAACTTCTCTGTGCCTGTTTCCTTCTTTATCAAACAGAGGGAGTCCGTCTGCCTATAGAAAACTGGAGATCTATTGATGAAAAGTATTGCTTAGATGCAAAGCTCTCCCCTTTGTAGTAATTAAAATACCTAAAGCTAAATATTATATTTTATTTTAAAATGCAGTTCAGCATAGAAATTCTAACATTTCTTTGGAAATAAAAAAATGCTTGTTTCCCCAAACCATAGCTAAGATAAAGGGGCAATAGTCAATTCATATTTAAAACAAATATCAATTTAAAATTGTTTAAAGGTTAGATTTAAATATAGATGTTCTCAAACAAACTTGTAATATACTTTTATGTCACTAGACCATCTTTGGAATATTTGGCAATTCTGCATATTAAGAAATGCTGAAAAGGTCCTATCTTTTCTCCCTGTCACATCCAATTTCCTAAGGGTTATATGAAAAGTTTGAACCAGCCGGGCACAGTGGCACACGCCTGTAATCCTAGCACTTTGGGAGGCCGAGGCAGGTGAATTGCCTGAGCTCAGGAGTTCGAGACCAGCCTAGGCAACACGGTGAAACCCCGTCTCTACTAAACTACAAAAAATTAGCCGGGTGTGGTGGCATGCACCTGTAGTCCCAGCTATTCGGGAGGCTGAGGCAGGAGAATCGCTTGAACCCAGGAGGCAGAAGTTGCAGTGAGCTGAGATGGCACCACTGCACTCCAGCCTAGGCAACAGAGTGAGACTCCGTATCCAAACAAAAAAAAAGTTTGAACCATCTGCATTATGGGCCTTGCTCCAGAAGTGTGACTGGGGCTTTCCCAGATTGAAAAGCCAGTTCCAAAACTCTGTTAATGAAAGAACCAATGCATCTGAGTGGATAAATGTTTCTAAAATAAAATAGTTCTTGTTAAAGTGAAATTTGAAACCACATGTTAAATCAAAATGATCCTTTAAATTAGTATCACTGGTTTTTCATACCTGGAATCACATTTCATGATACATTTGGGTGGGTCCTCCCTGCAAATTTTCAATGTTTATTCCCAAAGTCAAACTCCCATTCATGTGAACAATACAGGTTAGACAGAGGTAAGGTCACATTTTACATTACAACTTTGCAATATTAATCAACCTAGTACTTTAAAGGAATGATTGAAAACTATTTGGGAAGATAAAAACCAGTTTCAATGAAGCAAACCTATTCCTCATGAAACTTAAGATCAGTCATTTTATCTTCAATCCACATTTAATGAACACCAACCATGTTGATTTAATGCCTACTATGACCCTGACAGCCACAGTGCATCTGACACTTACTTTCTCCAAAACAACTATGATTTAAACCTTGAGTAAATCACTTGAACCTTGAGGTTAGAGTTACTATATTTGCTCAAGATGACAAATGCAGGTGCTTTCTTTTTTAAAGAAAAATGACACTAGATCATTAACACCTTGAGTATAGGACAGGTAATTGCCTCTGTAATTCCCAGCGTCTAGTGTAGTGCCTGGTCCATAGAAAGCTCTCAATAAGTGTTTGATTACATTTAATCTCAGAGCTCCCTTCCAAGGGATACTGCCAAGAGGTAAAGCTCCAAACCTCTACTCTTACTGAGAGCAGAATTTCTTAGAATTTCCAGAACCATCTCCTATGCTTAAGTATAAATTCTTGTCAGACACAGTGGCTCACACCTGTAATCCCGCTACTTGGGAGGCAGAGGTGGGGGGAATCAGCAGAGGTCAGGAGGTCAAGACCAGCCTGGGCAACATAGTGAGACCCATCTCTAAACAAATGTTTAAAAATTAGCTAGGCATGCTGGCACACACCTGTAGTCCCAGCCATTTCAGAGGCTGATGCAGGAGGATCGTTTAAGTCCAGGAGTTCAAGGCTGCAGTGAGCTATAATCATGCCACTGCACTCCAGCCAGGGAGACAGCTGGAATCCATGTCTTATAAACAATAATAATTAATTTTTAAAAAAAGTATTTATCATCCACACCAATCCTGGGGAAGCTAACAATCCACCCTTAACACATTTCAGTTTTAAAACCTGGCTGATCTGGAATAGAACTTTGTCCAAATTAAATTGTAGAAATGCTATGGATTCAAGAGTAAACCTGCTTGATTAATCAAACAAGCTGGAAAACTACTGTTAATTTCTTTGTTGTAAATTGATCACTGTAATTTTACCTTACATGTCATTTATATTTTGTATATACATGAACATTTTAATTTCCATAGCTTTTAACAGGTTGACATAATACTTCTCCATGCAGTAAGTCAGTCATTTTTTCCACTTGTAACTGTAATTCAATAAAATTTAATCCTGTCTGGTCATCTTGCTCCACATTTAATAATCTAGGTAAGCA